GAACCCACAATCCATTTCGGGGACAAAGTTTGGCTTGGGTCCCCGGACTCTCGGCAATAGTCCAATCCGAAGCACTTACTCTTGTGATTGACATGCCATCTTCTCCAGTAAACACAACACAAAAGTCAATACATGCCCGCCCCCCGAGACGGACCACGGTACCACCCAATGGGAAAGGGGAAGAACCGAATGGCAGTTCTGCAGTCCAATAAGAGGGCGAAAGAGCTGGGCGGGGCTCAACCCCCAGGGGGTTGAGGGGAGGGGGAAGACGAAGCTTGAAAGACTTGGTAATGGCGACGGGTTTGGTAAGTAGGAAAGTTTCGGTTGAGGAGTAAGAGCTGCCGCGGGAGCAGTAACCCGCGCGGGGGAGGCCGACGTCGGTCGGAGAGGGGGTACGAGAGCTGCTGGTGGTGTTGTCGTGGCCGGAGCGGCCCGCGCCTGGGCTGCCGGCACTTCGCGGCAGGTTTGTTGTCTTTCAGTTAGGGAAGAGGTGGGGGTGGGGAAGGGAGGGGCAGGAGCGCGGGGGATTGGGCAGACTGGAGGGCTCGGGTCCTCGTTCCTTCTTCTCGGAGGGTTGCCCTTGGGGTGGGGGCAGTTAACCGTTCGATTGGTGCCCGCGGCGAGCCCACCGGAGCAGCGTCTCCCGCGAGCTCACCTGGGCTTCGGGGCGGCGGCGCTAGGGGGTCTCGGGCGGGGGCCGGGAGGAGGCAGGGGGAGGGCGAAGTTCCGGGCCAGGTCGCGCGGTGGGTGGCCGGGCCGGGTGTGGAGATGGGGCGGGCCAGGGCGGGGGAAGGGGCCGACGCAGCGCCGGGGCTGCCCAGGAAAGTTTGACTTCAACTCCCCGTTTGTGGGCGGAGGGTCGGAGCTTGGCCAGGGGTGGGGGGCTGGCCGGAGGTGGGGGACCCCAGTGAGGCGCCGCCTCCTTCTGGACTGAGGGGGATTCTGGCTGAGCTGAGGAGCTCGCGGAGCCGCTGGGCCCCGGGGCTCATTGTTACGCAGTTCGAATGAATGGGCTCCCAGGCGCCTGCGCGCTGGGGCTGAGCCGAGGGGAAAAACAAGCCCGGAGTCCGGGCTGCGGTCACATGATGGGGGGAAGGGAGGGGAACGCGATGAATGGCGAAAGAGGGTGGGGGATGGACTTGGCGTGAACCGGGAGGCACCGCTCTGTGTGACCCAAAGAGGAGGCTTGGCAGGCGATTCCAGTCTCCGCCTTTCAACCTATGCTGCCACCGCAGGCCGATTGAAACAAAACAAAACAAACCAGGCGAAGTGGACAGCCAGGTTTTTGTAGCTTTAAATGCTGCGTGCTGTCTAGGGTGTTTCACTCTCCGCTGTGCACTCTACACTCGAGTTCATTCTTAGGGAGTTTTCAGCTACAGTCGTTTTTAGAAGGAGCACTGACAGCGAGGTAATACTCAAGTTTTCTGTTTGTTTTGTTTTGGCTTATACCTTTTGTCTTTTTTCCCTCTCAGCTCTCGCCTTCAAAAAGAAAATGATCCCATTTAGTCATCATAGTCCTGTTTTCCTCATCCATAATAATACTTTATTCACAGAGTTGTTCTGAGTTTAAAATAAAATTAGATGAAGTACATGGAAGTGCTGTGTAGGTAAGCATTTTGTAAAACTGTTTCCTTCTTCATAAAATAATGTCTTTTTCCAACTTCATTTAAGGAGTTTTGGGATGGTGGTTGATAACTAAGACAAAGTGCTGAAGAAATGATAGAAGTTGCAAAGAGACGTTAGTGTACTATACTTGGTGAATGTTGGAAACTGCAGGACCTGCTGTAGGGAAGAAAAAAGTTCTAGCTGGAAAGAATGAGGAAACCAAAGAGCTCTGCAGAGGGAGGGGGAAGACAAGACAGACTGCAGCTGTGCTTCTGTGGACCCCAAGAACAGCACTGTTCATACACAGAGGATAGCTCTGAAGAGAGATACCTGTGTAGTGCAGCTTCTAAATTTCATAATAAAGGTAAAAATGGGAAATGTTTTCAGTTCAGATAAACATCATTTCTTAATGTCGTTTTTATTTTAAGTCAGAGCACCATAACATGGTGTGGGAAGTGAAGACAAATCAGATGCCTAATGCAGTACAGAAACTCCTGTTGGTGATGGACAAGAGAGCCTCAGGAATGAATGACTCATTGGAGTTGCTGCAGTGTAATGAGAATTTGCCATCTTCACCTGGATATAACTCCTGTGATGAACACATGGAGCTTGGTAAGCAAAATTAAAAGTTATATAGAAATCTCCTTTTTATGATTTTGAGTGTGCTTATTTGCAGATGACCTTCCTGAACTTCAGGCAGTTCAAAGTGATCCTACCCAATCTGGCATGTACCAGCTGAGTTCAGATGTTTCACATCAAGAATACCCAAGATCATCTTGGAACCAAAATACCTCAGACATACCAGAAACTACTTACCGTGAAAATGAGGTGGACTGGCTAACAGAATTGGCAAATATCGCGACCAGTCCACAAAGTCCACTGATGCAGTGCTCATTTTACAATAGGTAGGAGCATTTATTATATTTTTATTGAAACATGCTTATGGTTGAAACTGTTGCTTTATTTTAGATCATCTCCTGTACACATCATAGCCACTAGCAAAAGTTTACATTCCTATGCACGCCCTCCACCAGTGTCCTCTTCTTCGAAGAGTGAACCAGCCTTCCCTCATCACCATTGGAAGGAGGAAACACCAGTAAGACACGAAAGGGTAAGTTTATTTATGAGGTTAAACTTTTACAAAATAAAAAAGTTGATAATATTTTTCTCCATAGGCAAATAGTGAGTCAGAATCTGGCATTTTCTGCATGTCCTCCCTGTCAGATGATGATGATTTGGGATGGTGCAATTCCTGGCCTTCAACTGTCTGGCACTGTTTTTTGAAAGGTAAAACAAACAAACAAACAAAAACCTTGAATTGTCTAATACGTGTTTTCTACCTAAACCTTAGGCACACGACTGTGCTTTCATAAGGGAAGCAATAAGGAATGGCAAGATGTTGAAGATTTTGCTAGAGCTGAAGGCTGTGATAATGAGGAAGATCTTCAAATGGGCATTCACAAGGTTGATTTAAAATTCTTAAAAAATTTTTCAAACCAATTCATTCACGCTATGCATATATTTTCAGGGCTATGGTTCTGATGGTCTAAAGTTGTTATCACATGAAGAAAGTGTATCATTTGGCGAGTCTGTACTGAAGTTGACTTTTGATCCTGGTACAGTAGAAGATGGTTTACTTACCGTAGAGTGTAAGCTGGACCACCCTTTCTATGTTAAAAATAAAGGTAGGGCTTGAATTGCATTTGTAGTAACTTTTCTCATCCTTTATGCAACATTGTTTAACTTTAGGTTGGTCATCATTTTATCCAAGCTTGACTGTGGTACAGCATGGCATTCCATGTTGTGAAGTTCATATTGGCGATGTATGTCTACCTCCTGGACACCCCGATGCCATTAATTTTGATGATTCAGGTGTTTTTGATACATTTAAAAGGTAATATTGGATTAATTCTTTGTTTTATTTTCTTAAAATATTATTATTTTTTTTAATTTTATAGCTATGACTTCACACCTATGGATTCTTCTGCAGTTTATGTGTTAAGTAGTATGGCTCGCCAGCGTCGTGCATCTTTGTCTTGTGGAGGACCTGGTGGTCAAGACTTTGCAAGATCTGGATTCAGTAAAAACTGTGGCTCACCTGGATCATCACAGCTCTCTTCCAATTCTTTGTATGCTAAAGCTGTCAAAAACCACAGCTCAGGGACTGTGAGTGCCACTTCTCCTAATAAGTGCAAAAGACCAATGAATGCCTTCATGCTTTTTGCCAAAAAATACAGAGTTGAATATACTCAGATGTATCCAGGGAAAGATAACAGGTAAAAATAGTGATAATTCTGATTACAATAAACTTTCAGCATTGTGTAAATATTTATTTTACAGAGCCATAAGTGTGATCCTTGGTGACAGGTGGAAGAAAATGAAGAATGAAGAGAGAAGAATGTACACATTAGAAGCAAAGGCTTTGGCTGAAGAACAGAAACGTTTAAATCCTGACTGTTGGAAGAGGAAAAGAACCAATTCAGTATGTTTCAATAAATAGTGTTTAAAATTATCAACATTCACTGAGTTTAATTTTATTTCCACAGGGCTCACAACAACATTAAACCAGGATGCTTATGTTCTTAAGTCTATATTTGCATATACATTGACTCTTGATGGAAAGACTTAAGAAGATCAAGGTCTCACCATTTGTCCTCAATTCGTGTGACCATAAGATACTGATAGCATTGAGTCTTGAAATGATTTAATAATATGAGTGAGGATTTGCTTTCTCCATTAGAGCATTAAGCTAAAACTATCAACATTTTAAACCAAATTGCCTTATTTTTCTTCCAAACTTCATATATGTCTATCAGGTAATAATAGGCTTGAAAATTGATATCCTGTGGTGCTAAAGTACAGTAGAAAGAGAGGAGAAGTGTATACATGTTTTATTTTAAATTGTACGAAAGGGGAATTTAAAAAATATGTAACTGCTGTTTATACATTGGCTCCTTACTGCTTATTAATCTGTATTGTACACATGATGAAATGAAGCAGAAGCTGGGAGTCGGCCTTTCCTCTAGTAACCACCACATGGCTCAGCATCTGTGCCAAACATAGGCGCTCCTAGTCTGGTCAGTGCCAAGAGGCTACCAGAACATGGGGCAGGTGGCTGGTGTTGGTGTCCCAGCCTAAGAGCCACCTGCTGCAGTTACCATGGCATGCTGAGTTGATGCACCAGGTGGCAGCAGCCATCCGTTATTATTTCCAATGGAGACCTAGCCCAGGCCAAGGTAAAGTTAGTTAATAGCATTGGGATATAGTCACTGTAATGGTGCTATTAACAAACAGTCAACACCATTGTATTTTTTAACTTCGTGTTCTGTATCTCCTCAGCCATGTATCTTAAATATATTTTGTCATCATAATCTTTATGGTGGGGGCAGACTTTGCACTTACTGCAGTGCAACACTTGCACTTTAATTTTCCTCCAACTGTCTAAAATTAGAGCAAATACATTGGCAATACAGCTGCTTTTGCTCTGAGCTACAATCATGGCTTTTCATGTTACTTACCAAGTGGTGTTTCTGGTTAGGAATCACAGCTGTAAAATTGATTTCAGTTCATCACACTTCTTCATGATGTTGCCCCTAAATTTTGCACACTATATTCTTGTATATTATTTCAAATAAATGGAAAAAAAAGTTGCTTATCTCTGACGTCTACTGATTGATTGATTGATTG